AGTAAAAAACAATCTTCAGTCTGTAGAATTCAAAAATAAAAATAGTGAGAAAAAAACTGATATGATCAGCTGGGAATTGTAAACTCAGAGAACAGTCCACAAAGTGTCAAAGGGTTACTGCTTTATTAATTAAATTTGTGTTGCTTACAGCAGTGTGACCCAGCAACATTAGCACCAGAAACTCTGAGAGTGCAGCCCAGGAGTTTGTTTTAACAAGTCCTCCAGGTGGTTCTGATGCTTCCCGCTAATGTTTAAGAACTGTTGGCTTAGAACAATTATGTAAATTTAAAATCAGGGACCTGGAAGCAACTTCTTTATTCAAACCGCTCTAGCCTTATAAGGATGATTTAAGGTAATGTCTACAATATCACTTATGACATAAATCAATGTGTTATAAAATTACGTGTTAGTGTCAGATTCCCTATAACTAGTTACAGAGGACGATTGTTGTGTAGAGGATATCTGACTAGAGTCAGTTTCCCATCTGGGTTAAGAGTCCAGTCTTTACAACTACTTGCTAACAACATAAAAACTCTTAAGAGTTCAAAGGAATGCTAACAGGCAATCAGTTGCGTTTTCATTTTATTTTTCTGTAAAGGTAACATGAAATTTGCTGTTTAACCACTTTGAATACAATTCAGTGGCATTGATTACTTTCACAATGTCGTGCCACCTCAACTACGTTTTTTCAAATCAGAAAAATGTTTTCACAACGATTATCTTTAATTTAATGTGCTCAGAACGTCCATCGACAGCCTCCATTTCTAAGTCTTGATGGTTGATCGAGCCGATCTGCAACGAGGCGTTCGTTCGGAGTCGGAGATCGCCTTGCGGTCAGCGGGGGTTAGGGGTCCCTGGGCGCTGTGCTGCCCTCGGCCCAGAGCTGCGCCTGGCGGCTCGGCCGCGCGAGCCAGGGCGAACAGGACGCAGTGCAGGGACGCGCAGGGCCAGCGAGGGGAGCTGCAGGGTAACTTTTCCCAGGGAAAGCGGCCGGTCGTCCCCAGTAGAAGCCACCCAGCCTTTTGTTTGTTTTCCTGCCGGAGGCTGGAAAACGGCCGGGTTCCTGCTGCACTACCATGCGCCGTGCGGCCCGTGCGACTCGCCGGACCTCGCGGGCGTCCCTGTACGGAGCCCTCGGCCGGTCCTAGCAGGGATTGTCCCCATTTCCAGCTCCGGAGCGGGCGGCTGCGCCCCGCTCGTCGAGGAGCTGCGCTCACCTCAGGGGCGGGCCCCCGCCTGCGTTCGCGGCGCCAGTAAGTGGGGCTCCGGGATTTAGGGGCTTCTGCCGGGCGACCTGTCACTGTAGTAGCTGCTGGGATGGGGCGGCGGGGAGACCCCTGGCCGTGGCCCCGCGACGGATCGGAGGCGCAGGAAGAGGCTAATGGGTTATAGTTTCTTTCCGCGATCCTGTGGATCTCTCCTTCCTGGTATGAAAACTCGGAGCCTGGAGGATTTTGACGGGTGTTTATCTTTTAGTCTTAAGGAGGGGGAAGACCCTAGCTAATTTGAAGCCTCGTTGCGGGGCACGTTGAGGACTTGCTTTCGGAATTTCCCTGACTAGGCCCTTGGCTGTCCCACAAGGGGTCTGAGCAAAAATCCTCGAGTACTTATTTGCAACCATTTTTTACTGGATTTCTTTCTGTTCTGATTTCTTTCTTACTAATCTGAGTAGCTGTTATGAGAAGGATATTGACGGATATTCCAGAACAACTGATTCTTTTGTAATGTTAACCTTTTAAAGTTTGACTTTGACACTAACATTAAGGACTTATATGTAATATAGCTAATGCATCATTCTGCAGAGAAGAGTATTCCTTTCCACTTACAACTAAATAAGACCTGCTTTTGCTGGAGCTGTGCTAGGCTGAGGGAATTCCACACTGAATTTTACAAGCGGGATGGATTTCTCTAAGGTATGGGCGCTTGTGGGGTTTGAATTTTTTTGAGCTTCCAGGAATTTTTTTTTTTTTTTTTTAGGAAGATGACATACAACGATGGTTTGGGAGTCTTAATTTGTTGGAAAGTGAAATAATGAATGATGGAGGATTCATACACAGATGTGTCTCAACTTAGAGTGGGGTTACATCCCTATAAACCCATTGTAAGTTAAAAAATCATTGTCAAAAATACATTCATTTATCCTTGTCTCTCATTTTTCTCTGCAGGCAGAAGACTGATTTTTGGAAATATGTATTTGGGAGACAGTCACGTCCTATTGAATACCTTGTGCTGGTGCTGCCATCGAAAAATCTGGTTACACTCTGGGGAGGACTGCTACCACTGCAGAACTGAACCACTTCGGCCGTGAGATGAGTGTCCGGCCTGAGCAGGCACACCATGAATAGATACACAACAATCAGGCAGCTCGGGGATGGAACCTACGGTTCCGTCCTGCTGGGAAGAAGCATTGAGTCTGGGGAGCTGATCGCTATTAAAAAGTAAGTTTGATCCTTCACTGCCATGATAATTTAGTGTGCTGTTTGTTTCTTTCTTCTCTTCTAGAATGAAAAGAAAATTTTATTCCTGGGAGGAATGCATGAACCTTCGGGAGGTTAAGGTATATATTAATATACCAAGGAATAATTTATGGTTTTGTTTTGTGTTTATTCCTTGCCTTTTAGTCTTTAAAGAAGCTCAACCATGCCAATGTAGTCAAATTAAAAGAAGTTATCAGGGAAAATGATCATCTTTATTTTATCTTCGAGTACATGAAGGAAAATCTTTACCAGCTCATTAAAGAGAGGTACAGTTTGGTCATCATTATCTTATTATAGATTTATAACTTTGTTTTCCTCTGCCTCATACAGAAATAAGTTGTTTCCTGAGTCTGCTATAAGGAATATCATGTATCAGATATTACAAGGACTCGCATTTATTCACAAACACGGTAGGTGATTCGGAGTGTTGTGCTTTTGAAGATTTGGATTTCTTCTCCTCTACTGTCTCTATAGGCTTCTTTCATCGAGACTTAAAGCCTGAGAACCTCCTCTGCATGGGACCAGAACTTGTGAAAATTGCAGACTTTGGTTTGGCCCGAGAAATACGATCAAAACCTCCATATACAGATTATGTATCTACCAGATGGTGAATACCATTTTTCTCAAAATTATTTAATTCAATAGCTAGCAGTTAACCTTTGTTCCTCCAGGTACAGGGCTCCAGAAGTACTCCTGAGGTCTACCAACTACAGCTCCCCCATTGACGTCTGGGCGGTGGGCTGCATCATGGCAGAAGTTTACACCCTCAGGCCACTCTTCCCTGGAGCCAGTGAAATTGACACAATATTCAAAATTTGCCAAGTGCTGGGGACACCAAAAAAGGTAATGATACAAAACAAAGGCCAGTGGGCCAAGAGCAAGATTTTCTATCTTTTCCTTCTTTCAGACTGACTGGCCTGAAGGCTATCAACTTTCAAGTGCAATGAACTTCCGTTGGCCACAGTGTGTACCCAATAACTTAAAGACCTTGATTCCCAATGCTAGCAGTGAAGCAGTCCAGCTCCTGAGAGACATGCTTCAGTGGGATCCCAAGAAACGACCAACAGCTAGTCAGGTTTTCTTCCATTTTCTTGTTATAACGTTCATCTTTTCTCCTAAAGCCTTATTTGTCATTCCAGGCACTTCGATATCCTTACTTCCAAGTTGGACACCCACTAGGCAGCACCACACAAAACCTTCAGGATTCAGAAAAACCACAGAAAGGCATCCTGGAAAAGGCAGGCCCACCTCCTTATATTAAGCCAGTCCCACCTGCCCAGCCACCAGCCAAGCCACACACACGAATTTCTTCACGACAGCATCAAGCCAGCCAGCCCCCTCTGCATCTCACGTACCCCTACAAAGCAGAGGTCTCCAGGACAGATCACCCAAGCCATCTCCAGGAGGACAAGCCAAGCCCGTTGCTTTTCCCATCCCTCCACAACAAGCATCCACAGTCGGTGAGCAGCCCAGATTCACCAGTGAGCTTCGTATTGCTTTCCCCCACCCCGTTTGTTTACACAGAAAATCACAGCTGGCCTGGAGCACAAAAATGGTGAGATAAAGCCAAAGAGTAGGAGAAGGTGGGGTCTTATTTCCAGGTCAACAAAGGATTCAGATGATTGGGCTGACTTGGATGACTTGGATTTCAGTCCATCCCTCAGCAGGATTGACCTGAAAAACAAGAAAAGACAGAGTGATGACACTCTCTGCAGGCAAGTGTGCTGCTCACATTTGTAAACAGACTGTGCTGACCCAAGCCATGCTCTCTTCATTCAGGTTTGAGAGTGTTTTGGACCTGAAGCCCTCTGAGCCTGTGGGCACAGGAAACAGTGCCCCCACCCAGACGTCATATCAGCGGCGAGACACGCCCACCCTGAGATCTGCAGCCAAGCAGCACTATTTGAAGCACTCTCGATACTTGCCTGGTAATATAAATGACTTGGCTTTACTTTGATTATTTGCATTTTAAAATCATTTCTTCTCTATCAGGGATCAGTATAAGAAATGGCATACTCTCGAATCCAGGCAAGGAATTTATTCCACCTAATCCATGGTCTAGTTCTGGCTTGTCTGGAAAATCTTCAGGGACAATGTCAGTAATCAGCAAAGTAAATTCAGGTGAGTAATGATCATTAACCCCTAAATGGCAAGTAATAATGAGCTTTTTGCTTTTGCAAATCAGTTGGTTCCAGCTCTACAAGTTCTAGTGGACTGACTGGAAACTATGTCCCTTCCTTTCTGAAAAAAGAAATCGGTTCTGCTATGCAGAGGGTACACCTAGCACCTATTCCAGACCCTTCCCCTGGTGAGTTGTATTTTAAATTATTCATGAATTTATCAGTCATGCCGGCCTTTTTCTTTCATTGCAGGTTATTCCTCCCTGAAGGCCATGAGACCTCATCCTGGGCGACCATTCTTCCACACCCAGCCTAGAAGCACTCCTGGGTTGATACCACGGCCTCCAGCCGCCCAGCCAGTGCATGGCCGGACAGACTGGGCTTCCAAGTACGCATCTCGGCGATGACTGTCTGCCTTGGTGATGAATCTCTTCCTAGGGAGAAGCAGGATACTTTCCCTCAGCTGACTGGTGTTCTACCTGCAAGATGTGCAGAGGGCATAAAAGCAAATCAACACTTTATAGTTATTCTTCTGAACTAAGACATGTCAATATTCTTTTTTAAAGTTTTTTTTTAAAATATTGATTTGAATGCAGTAGGCTTTTTTGTATAAAATTATTTTATTCTAAAACTGGGTCCCATTATTTTCTTAAACAACAGCATTTTGTATATATGGATTATGTTTTAGCATTTTATACAGTCAACTTTGTAATGAACTTTTTAAAAATTAATTGATTTTCCTTTGGGGTTCCAGATAATATTTTCTACAGATTTTGAAAAATGTAATAATATTAATGCAGTATTGCAACAGGGGTGCAATTTAAGGCTATGTGATAGAGGGTTATTTACTCAGTGTGTGCAGATATTTATGAAGTGGTGAAATTTCAAGTGTGGCTCACTAGGTACTTCAGGCCTTCTTGGACTGTTGTTAGAAAAGTGATCCTCTGCTTTTCTTAGTAGGTCATTGGTTTGATTTTTGGATACCACTCTGCTGTTCTAAAAGGACTATTATATTATATAATTCACTTTGTTTTACTTTTGTTCCCCAGATGAAAGAACTCTAAGTAAATACATTTTAAAAAATTTTTCTGACACCCTTTAATGTGGTTGCAGATCTCAGATGAAACCAAGCTTAATTATACTATGCCATTATATTCTAATTTATTCCATTTTTGAAATCAAGTTGTATGTGTACCAATAAAAGAGATTTCTGCTTCAAAAGGCTCTCAACATGAAGGTTAACACAGTCAATCAAACTTACATTCCTGCCAAGATGCATGGCCAAAAAACTAAGTATCAAAGCAGCAGAAGGTTTTTGATTATAGTAACTGAGATGGAATTTTGTGCCTAGCTCAGTTCTCCAGATCTGGCTAGGAGCAGTCAATGACTAATGTTCTGTCCTAGCCAAATTCTCAGGACAATTTGGGGAGCAGAAAGAGTTATGGCAGAGGTTCCACTCATCTACAAAGTCACAGTCACATGCCACATTTGATCTCCTAACCCTGGTGTAGTTTCTTTCAAGAGTGAGAACTTTATTTGTTGGGCAGAGGCTGTTCCATTGAGAGGAATGTTTACAGCAGTTTCAAAAATGACAAAGTCAGTTTGGAGACAGAAAAAGACAAAAGGTCCAGTCTCATCCATCTCTATATGGTACATTTGCCTCACTTATGGTTGCCTTAAAGGCAAGAGGGAAGGTCACCATCAGTGAACGCAATGCAATCTCAACAGTGTATTGATTCATATTCTCCTAGGGCTCAAACTACTCTCTATTGGTTCCAGGATAATGACAAATTGAACCATATGTAAGTAATCTTTTATTTTTTATTTTTTTTTTGAGACAGAGTCTCACTCTGTCACCCAGGCTGGAGTGCAGTGGCGCGATCTTAGCTCTCTGCAACCTCTGCCTCCCAGGTTCAAGCCTCCTGAGTAACTGGGACTACAGGCGCCCGCCACCACGCCCAGCTAATTTTTTGTATTTTTAGTAGAGACGGGGTTTCACTGTGTTAGCCAGGACGGCCTCGATCTCCTGACCTCGTGATCCACCCTCCTCCACCTCCCAAAGTACTGGGATTACAGGCATGAGCCACTGCACCCAGCCAAGTGATCATTTTTATAGGTTAAAATGATAGGTGAAATGAATATAGACACTTTCATATGGTTCAACCTAATGACTTGGTAAATTATTGCCTTGGTGTATTAATAATATGTTGCATTCTGAACAAATAACCATGGCTTCCAAAGGGCCCTAACCTAAAATCGGAGAGTAATTTATGCTTTGGAGAATTTGACTCAAATATATACTTGACCAAGCACCATGATCCCTAGGGGCATGAGAAAAGCACATAATGGATGTGGATGTGATAGGTGGTCTTTTCCTGTTAACAAGCTGGCAGCAAAGCTTCAGAAAATATATATGCAAGCACAACTTGAAGCTGAATTCATTTCTGTATTATATTCTCAACTCGTTATCTAAAGCATCAGAACATGTGTTTTCAGAGATGAGTCCTTTACTATAAGGTTAATATTTATTTTCATTTTCTGTATTATATATGAAAAGTAAATTAATGTGAAACCTGGCCCAGCTTGCTGGAAAGCAGGTTTTAAATTGTAAATATTCCTTAGAGGAGCAAATGGATTGTTTAATACCATAGTCTCAGTAATCTAGCTTATATAAGGTCATTACATTTTTTAACTGAAAAACCTAGTTACCTGATTATTGCACATTATAAAATTGTTTTTCTAATACTTTATAGGGCCCAACTTCAGAAAATACTTCGCTTTTTTCTTTTTATGCTTTCGTTTGTTTACCAGCAAGCAACTTCCCTGGGGAAGCCAAACACATATTCATAAAAAAAATCAAGTAGCTGATGTGCAGTTGAGAAAACTAGAGGACTGAAAAAACAAATTTTAACTAGCAAATGCTGTGAATTACTCTTCCTCCCCTTCTCTGAAATGGGTAAAGGACAAATTGTGTAAAAAAACCTATGCACTATAGAAGGGAATAGTAACCATTTCTTTTGTCTCTCTGTTTCTGTTCTGACTGAGAACCTGCAGCCATTTCTTGTTACATGAAAACAAAATGCTACTTGTTACCTCTATTTTTTGTTACTATACAATTATGAAATGTAATGTAAGACACCAACAGAAATGATATACCTGTAACTGTACCTATCAGGACTATACCTCATTTACAGTCAGAAAGCTTACTGGGATGTCAGGAAATGATACAGGGTTGGTTCTCATTTCGTGCCGAAATGAGACAGAAATTCAGTGACGAAGGTGCGTTGTAGGGGTATTGATGTGCCCCAGGTAGTGCCAGCAGAGTAGGGAAAACTGCATTTGCATAAAAACTACTCTTGACATGATTGTTCATTTTACAAAAAAATTCCATTAATTACCAAGCCCTCACCCAGCCCATGTGTGATAGGATTTATGTAGGAAGAAACTTGATTTTCAAATAATTTTTTAAATGTATCTCTTGCCTAAAGGACTATATACATCTAATAAAGTAACACTGTGTCATCTTCTGGAGTTATCAAAAATTGTATACAATCAAGACAACACAAGAATTATTTTATTTTTGAGTGCAAATACAGGTACTGTTGGAGTTGATGGGCACCATGCTTTCTCATGAAGTAGCATTTCCCTACCATCAAGCCATTGTTTTGTGCCATTCAGGAGAGGAAAAAAAGGAATTTATGCTGTACATTTCAGTTCAGTGTATGACCAAAAGCAATATGTTTATAAGAAGATGTTTGACATACTAATTATTTTATATCATTTAAACCATACTGTAGCAACATAATATATGGAGCTAATTTGTAGAATTATTTTTACGATTTCCAAACAAATGTACTGTACTGTTATATAATTTATTGTGAGGACCTTCTCATGGAAGCCATTAGGAAAACAAACTAGAGGTAAATATCACATTAATCTGTATTATCAATTTCTCATAGACACTGTGCTAATGTGAATTTTAAATGACCTGCATCAAGTCTTCTGATCTCAGATAACTCAGTACAGATAGCAATTAGTCAGCTGATTTGATTACAATGGAGTAACCGACAATATATTTATTTATAAAGCACATATTCATAATAACGAGAAGAATTCAGAAAACCACTTAAGCAAGACCCTTCTGAAATAAAAAATGTTGCTTTTTAAATAGTTTGTCCTAAGGTGTTTAAAACATGTCAACCTTATGTAAGGAAAAATTTCCTGGTCCAAATAAAGTTGAAGTTTAAGAAAAATTGATTTGAGTGTTCTGTTTTTGTTTTCATGT